CCTTGGCATCCCAAAGTGCTGGGATTACAGGCATGAGCCACTGCACCCTGGGCATCTTTTTGTATATTCAGGAGCCATTTGGCATTTCCTTTTATGTGGACTGTTTATTCATATCCTTTGCTCATTTTTTTTTCCTACTGGGTTTCTGGCCTTGTTCTTACTGGTTTCTTATTGCTGGCCTAGAGCTTGTGATGATATACCAGTGCTAAGCCTACTTTGTAACAGCGTCTACACCCTCAGATTTTCAGCAGAAGGTTGTTAATGCTTTTCTTTCCTTTTCTTCGGTGTCTTCTGGTTTGTTTTTATGCGCACAACCTCTCTTGAGACAGGGGGAGCTGAGACAGATGGAAAGGGTGATGGGTGGGCAGGCACCAACCCCGGAGCACCCAGAGGCCCAGGAAAAGGTGTCAGTCGGGATCTCCGAGTAGTCTGGCCCTGCTCAGGAGAGCACAGCCGCTCTGATGGTGGTGCGACGGTTCCGGACCTGTGGGGCCTCAGCGGGGCCAAACGGCAGGCCGAGACAGTATCGGGGCCGGGAAGGTCACTCACCCCTAAAGGGAGAGGCACCATGCGAGGCCCCTTCCTATCCTATGTGCGGAGACTCACAGGGTCCTTCCTGGTCCTGGGCTCGGGACCGTGAGAGACGCAGTTGGTTCCGAGTTCAGGACTAGGGGTCCCCTTAGATCCTCAGATCCTGCAGAATCCCGGCTCTGCCCCAGTGGGAGCCAAGGCCAGGTCGCCAGAGGGACTGTCCGCCGGCTGGAGGCTGTGTGCAGGACCCACGCCTCCCAGGCTAGCGAGCGGGCAGCGCCCCGGTGCTGCGCTCCCACGGGGCCGGCCCCTGCCCTGCCCTGCCCTGCTCCTAGCCCGCAGCGGCGCAAGTGGAACCGCATCCCGCTCTTTCGTTTTCGTTTCCCGGAAGGATAGCGATTACCGGAGCGCCTCGCGCGCCTGCCCGCCTGCGGAGGACCCGGGCGCACACGCCTTGGCGCTTCTCGAAAGAGATTTCCTCCCACGCGACCTTCCAGTTCTCGGAGCCAGGTTAGGGGTTTGGCGGAGGAGGACTGCGGGGCGCGGGCCTAGGGCCCCAGCAGCCACAGCCAGGGGAGCGCTCAAGACAGAAAGCCGGTGGCTTCCTCACCTCCACCTGTAATGCAGGTAAGAGCCTGGCGGCTGAACACGCAGCGCGCTTCTTTGACTGTCCTGGTTTTTCTCTCTCTAGGAGGGAGAATTGGCTATTTCTCCTATAAGCCCTGTGGCAGCCATGCCTCCCCTAGGCACCCACGTGCAAGCCAGATGTGAAGCTCAAATTAACCTGCTGGGTGAAGGGGGGATCTGCAAGCTGCCAGGAAGACTCCGTAAGTAGAGGGGAGGAGAAAAGCTGAGTTTTGGAGTGATGGGACTGGTCCTTGCTGGTTGCAGGCATCCAGCCCGCACTGTGGAGCAGGGAGGACGTGCTGCACTGGCTGCGCTGGGCAGAGCAGGAGTACTCTCTGCCATGCACCGCGGAGCACGGGTTCGAGATGAACGGACGCGCCCTCTGCATCCTCACCAAGGACGACTTCCGGCACCGTGCGCCCAGCTCAGGTCAGGGAAACGCACAGGCTTTCCTCTAAGCGGGAACCCTGGTAGGCCAGGATGGCCCAAGTACCCCCGGGGGAGCAGCCTGCCCTCCCTCCCACCCACCTCCAGGTGACGTCCTGTATGAGCTGCTCCAGTACATCAAGACCCAGCGGCGAGCCCTGGTGTGTGGGCCCTTTTTTGGAGGGATCTTCAGGCTGAAGACGCCCACCCAGCACTCTCCAGTCCCCCCGGAAGGTGAGGAAGCTCTCTGTGGTGCTCGGAGTACCGCCTGCTACCACTGGTGCTCATCTGCTTGCAGAGGTGACTGGCCCCTCTCAGATGGACACCCGAAGGGGCCACCTGCTGCAGCCACCAGACCCAGGGCTTACCAGCAACTTCGGCCACCTGGATGACCCTGGCCTGGCAAGGTGGACCCCTGGCAAGGAGGAGTCCCTCAACTTATGTCACTGTGCAGAGCTCGGCTGCAGGACCCAGGGGGTCTGTTCCTTCCCCGCGATGCCGCAGGCCCCCATTGACGGCAGGATCGCTGGTGAGTGGGAGGCTGTTCCTCTGGCCATGGAAGCGCTGCCTGCACTCCCTGTGCTAAATTGCAGACTGCCGCCTGCTGTGGGATTACGTGTATCAGCTGCTCCTTGATACCCGATATGAGCCCTACATCAAGTGGGAAGACAAGGACGCCAAGATCTTCCGAGTTGTGGATCCAAATGGGCTCGCCAGACTCTGGGGAAATCACAAGGTGAGCCTCGGCCAGCAGAATGGTCTCAACATTGGGGCTGATGTGGGGCTGCTTTGCTTTCCAGAACCGGGTGAACATGACCTACGAGAAGATGTCTCGTGCCCTGCGCCACTATTATAAGCTTAATATCATTAAGAAGGAACCGGGGCAGAAACTCCTGTTCAGGTGAGTGGCCTAGGGGATGTGGTGAAAGGGGAGAGCTGATTTGCAGTTGGGGCCTGAATTCTAGATTTCTAAAGACTCCGGGAAAGATGGTCCAGGACAAGCACAGCCACCTGGAGCCGCTGGAGAGCCAGGAGCAGGACAGAATAGAGTTCAAGGACAAGAGGCCAGAAATCTCTCCGTGAGGGGCAGGTGGACTCCAGGCACCCGGTACCGATGGGGCAGGGACCGAGTCTCCCATGAAGGCAGACTCCTCCTCCCAGCAGAGCAGCAGGATCCCCAGCCAGACTCTGTACCCACAGGATTACAGCCATTGCTTGGGAAGGCTGGGAGGCCTCCCATCCAGGACACTGGGGGCAGGAGTGTCATCTTTTGGGCAGGGCAATCCTGGGGCTAAATGAGGTACAGGGGAATGGACTCTCCCCTACTGCACCCCTGGGAGAGGAAGCCAGGCACCGATAGAGCACCCAGCCCCACCCCTGTAAATGGAATTTACCAGATGAAGGGAATGAAGTCCCTCACTGAGCCTCAGATTTCCTCACCTGTGAAATGGGCTGAGGCAGGAAATGGGAAAAAGTGTTAGTGCTTCCAGGCGGCACTGACAGCCTCAGTAACAATAAAAACAATGGTAGCTGATGTTTCTTTCTTTTATTTTTTTGAGACAGTCT